TGACACGGAGTCTCGCTCTGTCGCCCAGGCTGGAGTGAAGTGGCGCGATCTCGGCTCACTGCAACTTCCTCCTCCTGGGTTCAAGCGATTCCCCTGCCTCAGCCTCCCGAGTAACTGGGACTGCAGGTGCGTGCCACCACGCCCGGCTAATTTTTTGTATTTTTAGTAGAGAGGGGGTTTCACCGTGTTAGCCAGGATGGTCTGGATCTCCCAAAGTGCTGGGATTACAGGCGTGAGCCACTGCGCCCGGCCTGTACTTTACTTTCAAATGATTGAGTGAGAATGGAAGGGCTTGGGCACTTTGAGAGAAAGAGAACACAAGCAAATTTGCCAACATGCTGAGACTTACTGAATCAAGGTAATAGCCATTATTCTTTTAACTTTTTTTTTTTTAATTTGAGACGGAGTTTCGCTCTTGTTGTCCAGGCTGGAGTGCAATGGCGCGATCTTGACTCACTGCAACCCCCGCCTCCCTGGTTGAAGCAATTCTCCACCATGCCCGGCTAATTTTTGTATTTTTAGAAGAGACGGGGTTTCACCATGTTGCCCAGGCTGGTCTTGAACGCCCGACCTCAAGTGATCCGCCCGCCTCAGCCTTCCAAAGTGCTGGGATTATAGGCGTGAGCGTCCACGCCCGGCCTCTTAACTTTTTGATAGGTTAAAAACTTACAAAAAACGTGGATAGAGGGGGTCTGTCTTGCCCACTAGACCGATATGGTTAGGTTAGGTTAGGTTAGGTTAGGTTAGGTTAGAACCCGACATTGTGCTCTGTACTTCCTAGCCATTCATTCGCTTCAAGTGCTCTGAAATTTAATTTAAAAAATCATAGTTGGAATCCTTTCGGTCACTTTCTCTTTCTCCCTTCGTTCCTCCCTTTCCCTCTTGATTCTTCCTTGAGGCGCAAACACCTGAGAGAGGCTTCTGTCCCTCGGCGGTCTCCGTAAGTAAGTGAACCGTTATTGGCTGGAGGGCGCTGACGTCTGATTGTTGCGCGGTCGCATTTTTCCGGGGAGCGCGGATTCGCATTCCCAATTTTAGGTGGCAGTCGCAACCCATACTATTCGGACAGATGGCACAGAAACCGCTGCGCCTGTGAGTGACCGTGAATGGAAGCCTCTCTCCCTGTGTCTCTTTCGTGTGTGTAGGTGACGACACGGGCGGGAGTCTTTAATTGCTATAATGTTTATCTCTTTGTTTGCAGCTTGGCTTGTGGAGATGTTGAAGGAAAGTTTGATATTTTATTCAATAGAGTTCAAGCAATTCAGAAGAAAAGTGGAAACTTTGATGTAAGATGTTTGTTTTTACTGAATTTAATTTTTCTCATATATCTGTTTAAAAAACTCATTTTAGCTGCTGTTGTGTGTAGGAAATTTCTTTGGCTCCACCCAAGATGCTGAATGGGAGGAGTATAAGACTGGCATCAAGAAAGGTATAGAAATTATTTTTATTTAACATATGATTCTATATGGTGTCATGTCTGTTTCCCTCACTAGCTCCTATTCAGACATATGTGCTTGGTGCTAATAACCAGGAAACAGTAAAATATTTCCAGGATGCTGATGGATGTGAATTAGCTGAAAACATTACTTATCTGGGTAAGCTGATACTTGTTGTATTTTTTTTTTGTACTAAAATTTGTTCATTTTTCTTTGAACCCAGGTCGTAAAGGTATCTTCACTGGAAGCTCGGGGCTGCAGATTGTGTACCTCAGTGGGACAGAATCCTTAAATGAGCCAGTACCAGGTTATAGTTTTAGTCCCAAGGATGTGTCTTCTCTGAGAATGATGCTGTGTACAACCTCCCAGTTTAAGGGTGTTGATATCTTGCTCACATCCCCATGGCCCAAGTGTGTGGGGAACTTTGGGAATTCTTCTGTGAGTAGTGTTTGTTTAGTTGGAATTTCTAATCTGTATGGATGACTAAGTTTTTGTTTACTAGGGAGAAGTGGATACCAAAAAATGTGGTTCTGCTTTGGTTTCCAGTCTTGCCACGGGCTTGAAACCAAGATACCATTTTGCTGCTTTGGAAAAGACCTATTATGAGAGGCTTCCATATCGGTGAGTAGCATTTCATTCTTCTTGGCTTTTTGTTGCAATTTTTTGTCTCTCAAATATGTTGTAGAAACCATATCATTCTACAGGAAAATGCACAGCATGCCACCCGGTTTATAGCTCTGGCAAATGTTGGAAATCCAGAAAAGAAAAAGGTAAAGATTTACCTATTTGGTGGAAGGTTGATCCCTAATGTCATTATGTTCTTTTTCTCTAAAGTATCTTTACGCGTTCAGTATTGTTCCCATGAAGCTAATGGATGCAGCAGAACTGGTAAAACAGCCTCCGGATGTCACTGAAAACCCTTACAGAAAATCTGGGCAGGAAGCATCCATAGGAAAGCAAATTCTTGCCCCTGTGGTATGTTCTGATTGAGGGTTGGCATTTTTATAAACATTTAATCTTCTGCTTTTGGCCATTCCAGGAAGAATCAGCCTGTCAGTTTTTCTTTGATTTAAATGAAAAGCAGGGAAGGAAGCGTTCATCCACAGGTAGAGATAGCAAATCTTCTCCTCATCCAAAGCAGCCTCGCAAACCTCGTAAGTACCTTTATTCCAGAGGTTTCTTCTATCATAGTAACACCTGGCTTTCTTTTACATGAAGCTCAGCCTCCAGGACCCTGCTGGTTTTGCCTTGCTAGCCCTGAAGTGGAAAAACATTTGGTGGTCAACATCGGCACACATGTGAGTTACTTCCTTGGACTTTATAGAGAAGGTGATGTCTCAATTCTGTGTGCTGCTTCTTCAGTGCTACCTTGCCCTGGCCAAAGGAGGCTTATCTGATGACCATGTCCTCATCCTGCCTATTGGACACTACCAGTCAGTGGTGGAGCTTTCAGCAGAGGTGGTAGAAGAGGTGGAGAAGTATAAGGCCACTCTGAGACGGTTCTTTAAGAGTCGAGGGAAATGGTGTGTTGTATTTGAGAGAAATTATAAGAGCCATCACCTCCAGCTACAGGTAGGTGGTCTGTTCATAGAAACTTGGAAGGGCAAGGAATTTCTCCTGTCTCCCCAACCCCCAGGTCATTCCTGTCCCAATCAGCTGCTCTACTACTGATGACATTAAAGATGCCTTCATTACCCAGGCACAGGAGCAGCAGATAGAGCTGTTGGAAATCCCAGAGCACTCTGACATCAAGCAGGTGAAACAGGGGATGGTGATATTCAGGGAAGATGGACATCCTCATACAACTCTGTTTACTTTAGATTGCACAGCCAGGAGCAGCATATTTTTATGTTGAACTTGACACAGGAGAAAAGCTTTTCCACAGAATTAAAAAGAATTTTCCTTTGCAGTTTGGAAGGTATGTTTTTCTTCTTTTCAATGTATTTTCACTCCATTTTGACTTCTTTGTGCTATTTCTGCAGGGAGGTCCTGGCCAGTGAAGCCATCCTTAATGTTCCTGATAAGTCTGACTGGAGGCAGTGTCAGATCAGCAAGGAAGACGAGGAGACCCTGGCTCGCCGCTTCCGGAAAGACTTTGAGCCCTATGACTTTACTCTGGATGACTAAAACAAAGGGAAGAACTTTTTATGAACTCCACAGGAAGTAGTAAAGCTTTTTTTTTTTTTTAATTAAAAGAATTTTTTTTGAGACAAAGTCTCGCTCTGTCACCCAAGCAGGATTGCAGTGGCATAACTGTGGCTCACTGTAGCCTCAACCTCCTGGGCTCTAGAGTTCCTCCCACCTCAGCCTCATGAGTAGCTGGGACCACAGGCGCATGCTACCATGCCTGGCAAACTTTTTTGATTTTTTATAGAGACAGGAGGGTCTCCCTGTGTTGCCCAGGCTGGTCTGTAATGCCTAGGCTCAAGGGATCCTCTGCCTTGGCTTCTTAACCTGCTGGGATTACAAGCATGAGACACCATTCCTGGCCTAGAAGCCTATTTTTAAAGAAACTACAATCTCCCATGGGGACTGTTTCCCTGCCTCTTTTGTGCAGTCCCATGGAACTTGCCTACAGCAAGAGGCCTAAGATTGAATCTTTTTGGGGAAAAGTCATTCTAGGATGAAAATCCTATGTTAAGGCCGGGCGCAGTGGCTCACGCCTGTAATCCCAGTACTTTGGGAAGCCGAGGCAGGTGGATCACCTGAGGTGAGGAGTTTGAGACCAGCCTGGCCAACATGGTGAAACCCCGTCTTTACTAAAGCTACAAAAATTAGCTGGGCGTGGTGCCAGGCACTTGTAATCCCAGCTACTCAGGAGGCTGAGGCAGGAGAATTGCTTGAGCCTGGGAGGTGGAGGTTGCAGTGAGCCAAGATCGCTCCATTGCACTCCAGCCTGGGTGACAGTGAAACTCCATCTCAAAAATAAAAGAATAAAAGTATGTCTGTCATCCAGCTCCTATGTCTGTTATCCAGCTCCAAGTACAGCTTGTGTATATCAACATTTTCAAAAACCTTTAAACTACCAAATGAAATCCAGATGTTTTTCCATGGTTGAGAAGTGTCTTGTGTTCATGTTGCCTGTGAC